AGCCAGGCATGGTGGTGTGCGCCTATAATCCCAGCTACTAGGGGGGCTGAGGCAGGAGAATCGCTTGAACCCAGGAGGTGGAGGTTGCAGTGAGCCGAGATCACGCCATTGCACTCCAGCCTGGGCGACAGAGCTAGACTCCGTCTCCAAAATCAAACAAACAAACCAAAGGCTGGGCGTGGTGGCTCATGCCTGTAATCCCAGCTTTTTTGGAGGCTAAGGTGGGTGGATTCCTGAGGTCAGGAGTTCAAGACCATCCTGGCCAACATGGTGAAACCTCATCTCTATTAAAAATACAAAAAAATTAGCCGGGCATGGTGGTATATGCCTGTAATCCCAGCTACTGGGGAGGCCGAGGCATGAGAATTGCTTGAACCTGGTGGGCAGAGGTTGCAGTGAGCTGAGATCGTGCCACTGAACTCCAAACTGGGTGACAGAGCGAGACTCCAGCTCAAAATAAATAAATAAATAAAAATAATAAAATAAAATAAAACAATGACCTCGCCTAGCAGAGGGTGAGTGCTCCAGCACCCTCAGCTGTCCCTGTCCTTTTTTTTTTTTTTTTTTTTTTTTTTGCGACGGAGTCTCGCTTTGTTGCCCAGGCTGGAGTGTAATGGCGCCATCTCAGCTCACTGCCACCTCCGCCTCCCGGGTTCAAGAGATCTCAGCCTCCCGAGTAGCTGGGATTACAGGCGCCCGCCACCACGTCCGGCTGATTTTTGTATTTTTGGTAGAGACGGGGTTTCACCATGTTGGCCAGGCTAGTCTTGAACTCCTGACCTCAGGTCATCTGCCCGCTTCGGCCTCCCAAAGTGCTGGAATTACAGACGTGAGCCACCGCTCCAGGCCTGTCCCTGTCCTTATTTGTGGTCCCTGTTCTTCCAGGGTCCTGAGCTCAGGCCCCCCCGGACTGCGGGTATCCCCGGGGAGGGCACAGCTGGCCCTGGCAGGGCCCGGACACCTGGGGCCCGACCCACCCCTGCGCACCCCGCGGTGTCGCCTTCCCGGGAGGCTCGGGTTCCCAGATCCCCTTACCCGGGCGTCTCGGCTGTCGCGCCCTGGGCCGGGGGAGGGGAGGCTGCAGGAAGCGGCGGATCCGGCGGCGGCGGCGAGGGCCCGGGTGGGTGGCCGAACTTCTCCCGCCATGGAGGGAGCAGCGGCCCGGGAGGCCCGGGGGACCGAGACCCCGCGCGCGTCTGCGCCCCCGCCCGCGCCCTCGGAGCCCCCGGCCGCGCCCCGCGCCCGCCCGCGCCTCGTCTTCCGCACGCAGCTGGCGCACGGGAGCCCCACGGGCAAGATCGAGGGCTTCACCAACGTCCGCGAGCTGTACGCCAAGATCGCCGAAGCCTTCGGGATCGCGCCCACCGAGGTAAGGAGCCCGGACACCGGCGCCCAAGACCAGGCTAACTCTAGGCTCCTTCTCCCCCGGGAAGATTTTATTCTGCACCCTCAACAGCCACAAAGTGGACATGCAGAAGCTCCTGGGGGGTCAGATAGGCCTGGAGGACTTCATCTTTGCCCACGTGCGAGGCGAGACCAAGGAGGTGGAGGTCACTAAGACAGAGGATGCTCTGGGGCTGACCATCACGGACAACGGGGCTGGCTACGCCTTCATCAAGGTGCCCGGGAGGGGGTGGGCGGGTGGCTTCCTGTTGCCCTGCCAGCGACGCTGGATCCCTGCAGAGAATCAAGGAAGGCAGTATCATCAACCGGATCGAGGCAGTGTGCGTGGGTGACAGCATCGAAGCCATCAACGACCACTCCATTGTGGGCTGCCGCCACTACGAGGTGGCCAAGATGCTCCGGGAGCTGCCCAAGTCCCAGCCCTTCACCCTGCGCCTGGTGCAGCCCAAGAGGGCCTTCGGTGAGGCGGGTGGGCTGGCGGGAGCTCTTCCCCCCATGGCCATCCCTCACTCTGTTCCCTCCAGATATGATTGGCCAGAGAAGTCGGTCCAGCAAATGTCCAGTAGAGGCGAAAGTGACCAGCGGGAGGGAGACCCTGCGGCTTCGTTCTGGGGGGGCTGCCACAGTGGAGGAAGCGGTGAGTGAAGGGGAGGGGCTCTCCCCAGGCTTTCACCCCTGACTTCCCTCCCGTGTGCCCCCAGCCCAGTGAGTTTGAGGAGGAGGCATCTCGGAAGGTTGATGACCTGCTGGAAAGCTACATGGGCATTCGGGACCCCGAGCTGGGTAAGGGGCCAGGGTAAGCCAGGGGGCCCTGGGGGGAGGGAAGCCCTCACTGACATCCCCTCTGGCACGGCCCGCAGCGTCCACCATGGTGGAGACGTCCAAGAAGACAGCGAGCGCCCAGGAGTTTGCACGCTGTTTAGACTCCGTCTTGGGCGAGTTCGCCTTCCCCGACGAGTTTGTGGTGGAAGTGTGGGCCGCCATCGGCGAGGCCAGAGAGGCCTGTGGCTAGTTTGCCCTGGGGGGGCCCAGCACAGCCCCAGCCCGGAGCCCAGCCCCCTGCCCCGGCCCTGCTCCAGAACCCAGCCCAGATCGGAGGACAAGTTCCTCTCTAGAACCCAATCCAATTTGGAGCCCCAGCCCAACTCCAGAACCCAACCCTTCTCTAGAATCCAGCCCAGATCTGAGGCCAAGCTATGTGCTAGAGCCCAGGCCAGCTCTGAGACCAAGCCCAGCATTGAGAATAAGCTCTGTTCTAAAACTCAGGCCAGCCCTGAGACCAAGCCCAGCTCTAGAACTCAGATGAGCTTTGAGACCATGCCCAGCACTGAGACCAAGCCCTGTTCTAGAACTCAGGCCTGCTCTGAGGCCAAGCCCAGCTCTAGAACCCAGATGAGCTCTGAGACCATGCCCAGCTCTAGAACTCAGATGGGCTCTGAGACCATGCCCAGCTCTAGAACTCAGATGGGCTCTGAGACCGAGCCCAGCTCTAGAACTCAGATGGGCTCTGAGACCGAGCCCAGCTCTAAAACTCAGATGGGCTCTGAGACCATGCCCAGCTCTAGAACTCAGATGGGCTCTGAGACCGAGCCCAGCTCTAGAACTCAGATGGGCTCTGAGACCGAGCCCAGCTCTAGAACTCAGATGGGCTCTGAGACCATGCCCAGCTCTAGAACTCAGATGGGCTCCGAGACCAAGCCCAGCTCTAGAACCCAGATGAGCTCTGAGACCATGCCCAGCTCTAGAACTCAGATGAGCTCTGAGACAGAGCCCAGTATTGAGACCAAGCCCTGTTCTAGAGTCCAGGCCAGCTCCGAGACCAAGCCCAGCTCTAGAACCCAGATAAGCTCTGAAACCAAGCCCAGCATAGAGACCAAGCCGTGTTCTAGAATTCAGGCCACATCTGAAGCCAAGCCCAGCTCTAGAACTCAGGTCAGCCCTGAGACCAAGCCCAGCTCTAGAACCCAGATAAGCTCTGAAACCAATCCCAGCATTGAGACCAAGCCCTGTTCTAGAACTCAGGCCACCTCTGAGGCCAAACCCAGCTCTAGAACCCAGATAAGATCTGAGACCAAGCCCTGCTCTGAAGCCCAGGCCAGCTCTGAGACGAAGCACATCTCTAGAATCCAGCTGAGCCCTGACAACAAGCCAAACTCTGGAACCCAGACACATTTTAAGACCCAGACCAGCTTGGAGACCAATCCCAGTTCCAGAATCCAGGCTAGCTCGGAGACCAAGCCCTGCTGGAAAACTCAAGCTGACTCTGGAACTCTGGACAGCTCCACGATGCAGCCACACCTGGACACTCGGTCTAGCTCCGGAACCCCAGTTAATTTTGGAACCCATGTGAGATTCATGAAGCAGCCCAGCTCTGGAACCCCAGTCAGCTCAGGATTCAGAGACAGCTCCCAAATCAAATCCTATTCAAGAACTCAGACCAGCTCAGAAACCCAGGTCCACACGGCTGCCCAGTCCAGATCCCAACCCCAGTTGCATCCAAGTGCCCATCCCCATCCTGCAGCCCAGTCCAGCTCCAGTGATGATTCCAGCTCTGAGACTGAGCCCAGCTCTAGAACCTCGCCTAGTGCTACAACCAGGCCCAACTCCAGGATTCAGACCAGCTCTGGAACCCCATCCATCTTGGAAGCAAGACCCAGCTCCAGCACACAGCTTGGTGCCAAGCCCCACTCTCCTTGCACAATGCAGCTCAGCTCTAGAATGCAGTTTACTTCCAGGACCCAGACCAATTTCAAGGCCTGGCCAAGCTCCAGAGCTCAATCCAGCCCAAGCACCGCACCCAGCTCTGGAACTCAGCTCAGTTCTGGAGCACAGGCTGGTTCTGAAATCCCAGCCAGCTCCAAAACACAGACAGCAGCTGAGACCCAGCCAAGTTCCAGAATCCAGCTAAGCTCTGGAGTCCAATCTAGTCCTGGGACCCAGGCCATCGCAGCAATAGAATTAAGCTCCACAGCCCTGTCTAGTTCCGACAGCAGGTCCAGCTCCAGGACCCAGCGCTGCCCAGGAGCTCGACCAGCCTCTGGGACTCAATTCGCCTCTAAAACCCTGCCAGGTTCTAGATACCAGCTCCAGACCACAGCCCCAGACAGCTCTGGTATTCAACTGGACTTTGGGAAGCAGAGCAGTTCTGAAAGTCAGCTTAGCTTTGGAACTCAGCCCAGCTCTGGGACCCAGATAAGCTCAAGAATTCAAGCCAGCTCTGGAAGTCAGCTTAGTTCGGGAACCCAGCTGATTTCCGGAGCCCAACCCAGCTCCAGAACTCAGACTAGTTCTGGAAACCAGCTCAGCTCCGGGACCCAGACCACTGCAAGAATTCAGCTCAGCCCTGGAGCTCATCTTAGCTCCAGAACCCAGTCCAGTCCTGAGACCAGGCTCAGCTCTGAGGCTCAGTCCAGCTCTGGAACCCAGTTCAGTTCTGGGATTCAGTTTGGCTCTGAAACCCAGACCGGCTCAAGAATTCAGCCCGACTCTGGAGCCCAACTTAGTTCCAGAACCCAGTCCAGCTCTGAGACCGGGCTCAGCTCTGAAACCCAGACCGGCTCAAGAATTCAGCCCAGCCCTGGAGCCCACCTTAGTTCTGGAACCCAGCCTGTTTCTGGAACCCAATCCAGTTCCAGAACTCACACCAGTTCAAGAATCTGGCTGAGCCCTGGAAATGGAATCTGCCCACAGACCCCTGGCCTTGACCCTAGAATCCAGCTTGAGGCCCCTGCCCCAGCCCAACCTCAGCCCCCAGGCCCATCCCCCAGAGACCCCACCCCAGCCCCTAGCAAAGACCCCCAGCCTCTGCCTCAGCCCCATGATCAGGTATGTGGCATCCAGGCCAGCCTTGGCCCCATCCCAGGCTTACCCCAAGCCTCCTACCTGGCCCCACAGTCACAGGTCTCCTCAACCCCCCAGAAGCCAGCCGTCTCTCCCAAGCCCCGGGTGGGACCCCAGAAGTCCACCCCACCCACCATATCTGTCACTCCTAGTCCTGCCCCTAGGGCAGCCCTCCTGAGTTCCCAGCTGTCTGAGTCCCCAGCTTTGGCGCCAGCCCTTTGCCCCACTCTGGGGGAGCCAGGAGCCCGCCCTTACCGCGGGGGGCCGTAGCTTGGCTGTGACTTAGCCCTGGTTCATGTGGTTCTCGTCCTCTCCTGTCCCTTCCAGCCTGGGGCCCCCAGAAGCAGCAAGTGACCTTATTTCTCCAGCAGGCGGTGGTAGGGAGTGTGCGGTGGTGAAAACAGGGGCTTCACCGGTCCTGGCTCAGATCCAGGTCCTTGGAGGGAAAAGGAGGGCAGGAGACGGGTTGCACCGCATGTACCCTGAGGGCTCATGGTGAATAAAGGCACCTTCCATCTCTGCAGCCTGGTGTGTCATTTTGGGGGAAGTTTGGGG